AACATACTACTCTTGGACACTGTATAAAACGGTTGCGTGTCTGGAATGCCGTCGTTTTGCCCCGCGGCCCCATCGTACATGCGCATCCCCGCAGCCGCCACCGTCTCCACTTTCCGCAGCAGCGTCCCTGACGCTGCGCGACCCGTTGCCAAGGCGACTGGAACCGCGGCCCGAGGTAACTGGAGGGCACGGCGGGGGCGGGGCGCTCATCCCAGGCGGCTTCTGATTGGCCTCGGCCGCCTCGTGCGTCACAGCCCCGCCCCTGCCCGGGAGTCCCGCAGCGGTGACTTGTCACCGACGCCCGGCGTGATCCAGCGGACCAATGGCGGCCGCCCGCGGCGCGCAGGGTGCGGGGATGGGGTCCGCCCGCGGCGTTGGGCGCGCTCGCCAGCCCAGGGGTCGCCATGACCGAGTGGCCCAGGCCCGAGCGAAGCCCGCGCGCGGTGAGTCCGCCGCGGCCCATCCGTCCCTCCGCCCGCCAGAGCGTCCATCGGGACGCCCACCCGGGAGGGTCTCGGCGCCGCGTCGGCGGGAGCTGGCCCGGGATCGCGGTCCAGGGGCGCGCGTCGGGGGAGGCGGGCCCGGGCCCGGGAGGGGGCGGGCCGGGCCGGGGTTCCAGAGCCCATCGGGAGTCCTGAGGTCGCCGTAGGGGAGGGAAGGGGAAGGCTAGAGGCCACGCGGGGCGGGGACTGGGGGGGCTGGGGCCGCCCCTTCCGCAGGGACCCCGACCCCTGTTGGCATCCGCCTGTCCGTTTGAGGCCGAAGCCCCTCTACGTACCCCCATTGCCCGCCCAAACACCGCTCGGCCGCGTCCAAGTTCTCCCTTCCACACCTGATCAGCATCCCGGGACCTATCTCCCTCCTGAACAGCCGCCCCCGGACCCATCTCCCTCCCTACCCGGCCCCTTGGGCCCATCCCCCACTGGAACAGCAGCCCCCGACCCGTCTCTCTCCCTACAAGCTCCCCCTCCCCGCCCCAGGCCCATCTCCCTCCTGAACAGCCGCCCCCGACCCATCCCCCACCCAATCACCCCACCATCCTCCCCCCAACCAGCCGTCCACAGCCGTCGTCGCTGCCCCTCCCCTGTATTCCCAGTGCGCTGCCCTTGCACACTTCCCCAGCTCGTTTATTATGGAACTCCTCCGTGTGGCATCCTAAGCTCCCAACGCCCTCCCCACTGTAAGCCCCCTTCTCAAAGCCAGAACCATTCACTGACTGGCGCAGTGAACACGTCTTCTATGTCACTAAGCATCCGGCATCAGCGGCAAAGCCCTTCTGCCCATCCCCGCAATAGAATTTGGGGCTCGGGCTGCAGATCTCAGTGCCCATGCCAGGTGAACCTGGCCCTTCCACAGGCACTGAGCCCTCCAAGTGACACTCTCTCACACACACACATCCCCAACATTAATCAGAGACCCCTACCAAAGTAGACTTCTAGGACCCCAGGGCCACCACAGCATTGCCCATGGGGGGGCCCAGATCCTCCTCACCAGCCATGTAGACCTCAGTCCCCTTCACATCATCCCAGGCCCTCTTCATCTTCCAGAAACAGCCACCCATCAGTCCAGGACTCTCATCAGCTCAGGTACCCCCACATTGGCCTAGGTGTTCCACATCAGCCCCCATATAGACCCCAGACACACCCATGGACCTCTGGTGCCTTCTGCTAAGACCTCCTCTTTACCCTCATCCCTGATAAACTTAGCATCTCCTCCCACAGACCTCAGCCCAGGACCCTGGAGGATGCTGAGGGGCTACAGCCCCCCTCCCTAGAGTCTCCAGGGTGAGCTGCCATGAGCACCTGAGAGAGTATAAGGTCTGAGGCCCCAGGGCAAAGGGATTTCTTGAACCTGTGGAGCTTCAAAATAGGCCCTTTTTTCTTATTCAAAACTACATATATAAAAGTGTGAATACAACATAAGAGAGCATTTTTGCCTGTGGCCTTGGCAGGGAAGACCAAGCTGGTAGTTTCCCAATCAGGGTGCAGGTGGCCGGGTACGCTGACTCGAAGATGGCTGGCTGGGCACAGTCCCCGTGAGTTGCCTTTCTGCCACCCTGCACCTCTCCTTTCTCCTGGATTGTAAAACCAGATGCACGAGAACTGCAGAGTGTATGAAAAATGCAGCAGAGGATGAAGAGGGAAAAATCCCATGGAATCCCTCCTTTTCACTTGTCATAAGCATTTCCCATATGGTCAAAAATCCTTCCTAAAGATGTCTTGTTTTGTTTTGTTTTTCCATGTTGATGAAGGTCACATGGGAGCCCGACACCATTTGGAGGAGATTCAGAGAAGTATGAACAGCACAAAGCACTTGGCCGCCCCCCATGGGCGTCTTCCCAGGACTCCCTTTCTATGACACTCACGCATCATCCTGCATCCCACGTTCCCTGTGCCTCATGTCATCTGTACATCATGTGTCTACTCCCCGTGGTCATGTCATAGTGTTGTGTACTGGGCACGGTTGAATACTCCCATCACATGATGGGGGAGGTAGTTGATCCCACCACGTTCAACTGTTGGGCACTTTTGTAGTGAATCTTGGTGCCTGAATCTCGCATCTTGCACGCAGTCTACCAAGTGTTCTTGATATATAAATGGCCACAGTGCTTTCCAGAAAGGTCGTGCCAATTTATATTCTCACCAGCGGATCAGTCCAGAGTACAATTGTTAAAGACAAACAAACGAAACCTCCCTGCTTATTTTTATTTTTACAACTTTTAATGTTTTCTTCAGTTATATGTTCACCATAGTCGGCTTGGAAAATGTACAAAAGGTAACTTCTTTTTTTTCTTTTCTTTTTTTTTTTGTGACCCCTCTGTCCCTGCCCCTCTCTGCAGGCCCCTGATTGCTGATTCTGTCCGCCTGCCACACCGGCTCTGTCCGGAGCCACTGGGACTCGGGATCCAGTCCACACACACCCCTCAGAGGGGCACTGTGGCCAGAGAAATGCTTCCACGGCCCAAAGCCCCTGCCTCCCCCAGACGCCCCCAGACCCCAACCCCGAGTGAGCAGGACGCAGACCCTGGGCCAGCAAGCCCCAGGGACACCGAAGCCCAGCGTCTGCGCTTCCGGCAGTTCCAGTACCACGTGGCGAGCGGGCCGCACCTCGCGCTGGGCCAGCTCTGGACGCTGTGCCGCCAGTGGCTGAGGCCCGAGGCGCGCTCCAAGGAGCAGATGCTGGAGCTGCTGGTGCTGGAGCAGTTCCTGGGCGCGCTGCCCAGCAAGATGCGGACCTGGGTGCAGTCACAGGGCCCCCGAAGCTGCAGGGAGGCCGCCAGCCTGGTGGAGGACCTCACACAGATGTGCCAGCAGGAAGGTGAGAGGCGCAGGCTTCCTGCCCCGGGCCGGGGCCCCTCTCACGATCCCTTTCTCCCGCACAGTTCTGGTATCTCTGGACTCGGTCGAACCCCAGGACTGGAGTTTCGGTGAGGAGGAAGATGGGAAGAGTCCAAGGTCCCAGAAAGAACCATCGCAGGTGAGCCCGGGGCCCCCAGCTCCGTGCTCCTGGCTGCCGAACAGTCCTGTGCTTGCCATTCTAGGCGTCTGAGCTGATTCTGGATGCAGTGGCAGCAGCCCCAGCACTCCCCGAGGAAAGTGAGTGGCTGGAGACTACCCAGCTCCAGCAGAGTCTGCACACCAGGGCGGAGGCCGAAGCGCCCCGCGCCCCTGGCTTGCTGGGTGAGTCTGGCTCCTGTGTGGATTAAGGGTTGTACAGGTGACCCATCTCCCTCGCCCTCCACAGGGTCCCGGGCCCGCTTGCCTCTGAAGCCGAGTATCTGGGACGAGCCTGAGGACCTTCTCGCAGGGCCCTCCTCAGACCTGCGGGCAGAAGGGACTGTGATCTCGAGCCCCAAGGGTCCAAGTGCTCAGAGAATCAGTCCCCGAAGGAGAAACAGGAACACTGACCAGAGCGGCCGCCACCAGCCATCCCTCAAGCACACCAAAGGTGGTACCCAAGAGGCTGTTGCAGGCATCTCGGTAGTGCCGCGTGGGCCCCGAGGTGGGCGGCCCTTCCAGTGTGCCGACTGTGGGATGGTCTTCACCTGGGTCACCCACTTCATCGAGCACCAGAAGACCCATCGCGAGGAAGGGCCCTTTCCGTGCCCCGAGTGTGGCAAGGTCTTCCTGCACAACTCCGTCCTCACTGAGCATGGCAAGATCCACCTGCTGGAGCCACCGAGGAAGAAAGCCCCCCGGAGCAAGGGCCCCCGGGAGTCCGTCCCACCCAGGGATGGAGCCCAGGGCCCAGTGGCCCCTCGCAGCCCCAAAAGACCCTTCCAGTGTAGCGTCTGCGGGAAGGCCTTCCCCTGGATGGTCCACCTCATTGACCACCAGAAGCTCCACACGGCCCACGGCCACATGTGAATGGCCAGCCTCGGGCCTCGGCCACCCGGCCCTGAGTCCCTGGGGGGAGCTGATGGGCCCCAGAAGATGGGGGACATCCCCCAGCCCCACCAACCCCTGGCCACCTTGGGACTCCTCTTGAAGGACACAAGCTGTTTCTCGGAAGACCCTGGACACCTGCTCCGAAGCCAAGCACGGGATGGGGCTTCCCAGGGTCTCAGCTGAGAAGCAGCAGTTCCACAGCACAGCCTGGTCAGTCCTGCGCACTATAGTTTTGCAAGTGGCTTGAAGAGGAGTTTCATTCGCGTCCCATCTTTCAGAAGCCTTGTCCAGGTCTCCCTGTTAGCACCTGACTCAGCGGCAGCTTCTGCCGCTGGGTTTTCATTTCACTGTGGATATCCCTGAGGCCATGAGGGTGGGAGCCGGCCTGGGCAGCTCCAACTCCAGAGAAGGGTACAGCTGACCCCGGCTGCCCTCCTGCCAGCTTAGCCCCCTTGGAACCTAACAGATAAACAGGGTTTTGTTTTTTTCCTTTTTTGGGTAAAGTACATGCAACATAAAATTTACCATTTCAGTCATTAAAAATGAACAGTTCAGTGGCATTAAGCACATTCACAACACTGTGCAACTACCAGCACTCTCTAGCTCCAAAGATGTTTTCGTCTTGCCCAGAAAGAGAGCCCACAGTCCTCAGCACGCCTTCGCCATTCCTGCCCGCCCTGACAACCAGAATCTGCTTCCTGTCTCTGAGGATTTCAGGCGCAGTCTTTAGGCCTGACCAAAACTGACCTGCCTGTATTTTGTTTGACTTACAGAAGGATTTTTTTTTTAGATAGATGCCAACATTTGTTTAAACCATAAAAATCTGGCTTTCTGGTCTGCCAGGAAGGATCAGATGGTCTCCAAAGAGTGGGCCCGCCTCTCCTGCTAGGCTGGAGCAGAGTGTGGGCAGGCGGTGACGTCACAGCGGGGAGCCAGCCTCGGACTCGGCTTCTCACCCGTCCCCAACTCATTGTTGTCGGACACTCGTCCCCTTTCAAGCAAAAGCCTTAAAAGTTTTTGCCTTTTTCTTTTTCTCCTCCCGACTTCACTTGGAAACACAGTGTTGGGCTGACTGTGAATCCGCACAGGCAGAGACATTTTTCCAAGTCGCCTTCTAAATCAAAAGCCTTTGGACTTACCCACGTCACATCCGCCTGCTGCTGCTTCTCAACCAAGCTGCCCCCACTCTCGGCCTCTGTCCCCGATGGCCCTCTCGGGCTGTGCAGGTCCCACGGACCCACCGCTGCCTTCACTTCATCCTCGCTGCCGCGCTTGCCTTCTCACGCTTGCCTTCTCGGAGCGCCCCCTAACCGCGCCTCCGGACCTTGCTTCCCGGCTCCCTCAGGCATCCCCAGCTTTTCCCTGCAGTCCCCACTGGGGGCTCCTGGCTCTATCCTATGCCTTAATTGCTGGTGGGCTCCAGCTCCCCTCCTGGCACCTTCTCTCTCATCCTGCAAAGGAGGAGCTTCTTCTACAGAGCTCAGGATGGAGGGTGGGGTCTTGGCCCCGCAGTCAGCCCATTACTCTCGGAAGCCCCCCTGAGCCTTCTCTCAGGCGCAGATTGATCGTCTCAGACAACGGGATGTGTAGAGATAGCTCTCCCGAGTGCCCCCACTTGTTGGGAGCCAGGGGCTCATTCCATGCTGTTTCCATCTCGGTCTCCACCTGCTGGAGGCACAATCACAGCTCAGTTTGTTGGTGCCAGAGTTGCACAAGAAAGTGGGTGCCATTGAACACGAGGCATCAGTCAGGCTCCAGCCTACCTGGGCTGGCCCCAGAGACATCCATCTGGTGTCCCTCAGTTCTCCAATTGAGTTTGTCCAAATAACTCATCTTCCCTTGTGCAAAAACAAAAAACAACAACAAAGAAAACAACGCAAACTGCCTCCCCTCTGGGGTTCCCACTCCCCTCAGAGGGACCACCACCTTCCAAGGCCCCACAAGGATTTTTGATTGCCCTGGGAACCCAGCTCCCAATCCCTCTCAGTTCTCTTTTCTCCTCTGCACCATCAGCCCCAGGCTCTCTCCCCATTTCTTGAATGCCTGCAGCTGCCTCTAAGCAAACTCTGCCTCCAGCCCGTTCCCTCTGCCCCATCCCCATCCTGCAGCCAACAGGGTCCCTCTAAAATGCAGACACTGAAAAGACAAAGCCCAGCAGGGTAGCTCTATAGTGTCCTTTGTGGCCCTGCTGCCTCCACAGCCCCCAGCACTGGGATGGTGGAGGCTGGTGTCCTTAACTCACTGTGTCTCCACCTGACTCCACACTGCCTCTCACCCTGGCCTCCTCCTGTGCCTAGAACAGTCTCCACTGCCATACTTGACCACACCCAGCATACAACAGGTCCTACAGAGTGAAGGGATGAGTGACTCAATGAGTGAGGGGAAGTCCCTGTGGAGACACCGGGACACCATTGTGGGCTGCAGTTTCCAGCCGGGGAAGCCTCCCTCGACCTCTGAGGGGA